TTAACTTGTTTGTATTGCGTCCAAATAGCAATAAAAATTAACATCTTTTTCATCTAACATATAGTAGTAATTTAAGGAATGTGTGATACTTTAGTTTTGTTCAGTATCATGTATTAATTGCTTTTCTGAGTGAGCCATATGTTTTTTCTTTGATGCATTCTTAGCATTTTCTGTCTACTTCTGTCATAAGGTTCACCAAAGCATAATGTAATATGTGTGTCTCCTCATAATACTTGAGCTCCTTGGGGTAGGTACTTTGTCATTATCAGCATCACCAGTGGTTTGAATTGCATCTGTTGAATTTAGAATTGAGCATAGGGAAAAGTTTTTGTGGTTTTCTGTATAATTGTTTTATTACTTCTCAACTATTACTGCTAACTAGGGTTTCAGAAACCCATATGAAAAATTCATTGGGCATTAAATTACTGTTAGGTGATAAAAATACTCTGAGTTTATTAATTAGTGTTTTTTTTCTAAATTTATTTCTTTAGAACTATTTATTGATTTCTTGGTGGTAAATTGTTGACTATCAATTACAAATAGAATGCATACTATTTTGAAACATTTTATGTAGGCAGTACTGAAAGAAGATATGTTAACAGTTAAAGAAAACCTTTCCTGTGAAGCAGCTAATGATTTAATGTAGGATTTATCCATAAGTCATGGAAATGGTCTCAGGGGGCTGTTACTTTGAAGGAATAGAATATTTTAAATATTTCTTCTATGTATATATTTTAGGCCTGGAACTAGTTGCCTCTTATATTTTGTCACTTATCTATCATTGATATTCTAAGAGGAATTAAAGTTTTTTGATTCTGTAACTTTTGGTTAGAATATGAACAGAGATTTTTTTTTATCAGGGGCTTTAAGAAAAAATGTTTCTATTCCAATGACTCCTGTTGTTGTTACCTTAAGGAGGAAGATTATCCAGGAGCTATTCAGTTGTGCCTTGAATGTCAAAAAGCTGCCAGCACTTTTAAACATTACAGTTGTATAAGGTAAGGTCATGTAAATGTTTTAAAGCAGATTCTGTTGTCAGCTTCTTATGTAGCAGCTGTGTAAAAATGTTAATAAACATTGAAAATTAGTATAAAGTGTTGTGTTCTAGTTTAACATTCATATTTATATATGGGCAGTACAATAAAATTATAAATAATAGGCTTTAAGGTGTGAAAGATCAGATACTTTTCATTCCTGCTTTTTCTTGTCACCTCATTGAAACTCATTTTTCATATTTTTTCCAATCCAACTGATTCTATTTTTATAGAGTTGTAGACAAGAATAAATTATCTGTTCATATCTCCAATGCATCTCTTGGGAATTCTTCCTTAACTTTGCCCAGCTTATAAATATTGAGGATATTATTGCAGCTTGTTTTGGAGATCCAGATGGTTCAAGTGTTTGGCTCATCATGATAAAAAGTCTTTTGGAAAATTTAAGTATGGTTTCAATTTATATAATAATAATGTTTGTAATAGTTAAGTGATTATGTATTCAATGTGTTATGTCTTTTGTTTATTATTAAATATACAACAGAAAAATAGCCACTGCATATTTTGCTATTATCTCTAACTTTATTAATAGCATTTTGGTTTGCTTAAAATGAAGGATTTGCATTGCTTGTGACAGTCTTGGGGAAGCTCTAATCCCTAGGTGTAATTTCCAACATTCCTCTAGAGCCATCACAAATAAATGTACAATCTAAGTAAAATAGTGTGCTTGCCAAACAAATCTAGTTTCGAATTAAATTCATACCCATCCCAGATTGCATCCCCTTTGTCTCTCCTATATGGAAATTCTGACATTCAGTGAGCATGACTCACTGTTGTTGTAGATGTTGATTGCTAGTACCTGAAAACTAAAAGAATTATAATAGAGCAAAACATTAATATAAGTTTGAATTAATTTTTAAAAAATTATCTCATATTACAAGTCTTTGCTGGTTATAGGCTAAGGGCTAGATATTTTCCTCCCAGAAATGCTGTTTAAGTCTCTATGGTTTTTTTTTTTCTTTAAAATGTGCAGATTGAAGTTACATGTTTTTTTGTTTGTTTGTTTGTTTGTTTGTTTTTTATTTTAAAGATGGAGTCTCACTCTGTCGCCCAGGCTGGAGTGCAGTGGCGTGATCTTGGCTCACTGCAACCTCTGCCTCCTGGGTTCAAGCGATTCTCCTGCCTCATTCTCCAGAATAGCTGGGATTACAGGTGCACGCCACCATGCGCGGCTAATTTTTGTATTTTTAGTAGAGATGGGGTTTTGCCATGTCAGCCAGGCTGGTCTCTAACTCCACCGCGCCCAGCTTGAAGTTAACACATTTTTTATTTGGTTAGGATATAAATTGAGTAGTACCAGTGATACTTTCATTTTGTCCATTTTGAGAGTGATTAACTGTCATTAGTAGAAACTTGACGATGTCATTTACACTTATTAGGTTAAATAAATAGAGAATTAGTTTTAGTGTGTTGAATGTATTTAGAGATTTCCAACAAGCCATTCTGGGTCCTGAAAAAGCAAATCCATTTGAACCAAAGCATCCATTTAGTTCATTTTGTAGTGATAAATCTGTTATATAGTAACAGCTTATTGGGTGAAAATAATTCAGGCAGTTTACAGAGTGTTTATGCCAGGTACTTTGCTTTGAAATTGTCAGTATGGTGATAAACCACATACAGTGTAATCAGTATAATCCTTGGTTTCATAAAGAACATAATCTATCAAGAAGGACTTATATTAAAGTAGGCACCCATAAAATTAGGCTGTAGGCCGGGCGCGGTGGCTCACGCTTGTAATCCCAGCACATTGGGAGGCCGAGGCGGGCGGATCACGAGGTCAGGAGATCGAGACCATCCTGGCTAACACGGTGAAACCCCGTCTCTACTAAAAATACAAAAAAATTAGCCGGGCCTGGTGGCGGGCGCCTGTAGTCCCAGCTACTCGGGAGGCTGAGGCAGGAGAATGGCGTGAACCTGGGAGGCAGAGCTTGCAGTGAGCCGAGATTGCGCCACTGCACTCCCACCTGGGCCACAGAGCGAGACTCCGTCTCAAAAAAAAAAAAAAAAAAAAAAGAAATTAGGCTGTAGAGAGAAGGAAGTTGTGCATACAGTGGAAGCATTCGGATCTAACTCTCCTTCCGGGATCAAGACTAAGGAGGACCTGAACGAGGAGCAGGAAGACTTGAGGTAGGCCAGGATATGAGAGTTGTGAATAGGAATAGAAAAAAACTGTTTTTTTTTTTTTTAATAGTGAACTGAATTCAAAGCTGCAAGATACTTTGGAACAGATTGAGGTAAGAAGTATTATATCCTAACCTTAATGAGTACCATGTCTTGCTTCTTCTTTTAATTATATAGGAACAGCTGGACGTAGCTCTTTCCAAAATCTGCAAGAATTTTGACATTAACCATTATACCAAGGTTCAACAAGCTTATCGACTTCTTGGAAAAACACAGGTTTGTTACAAAAGGATGTTTGGATTTTTCCTAAATTATGTTGTGCGTTTTTTTCTTTCCACAGACAGCAATGGATCAACTTCATATGCACTTCACCCAAGCCATTCACAACACCGTGTTTCAAGTTGTTCTTGGTTATGTGGAACTATGTGCAGGAAACACAGACACAAAATTCCAAAAGCTGCAATATAAGGATCTCTGTACAGTATGTAGTGACTTAATTACTATTCATATATCATTTGAAAGTTGTCTCTTATCATTTTCTTTAGCATGTTACACCAGACAGCTATATTCCATGCCTTGCAGACCTGTGCAAAGCACTATGGGAAGTTATGCTCAGCTATTATAGGACTATGGAATGGCATGAAAAGCATGACAATGAGGATACTGCTTCAGCTTCTGGTAGGAAAATATTTTTATTTTATTTTAAAAATATCTAAAAATATATATTGTCTTTTATTTTCAGAAGGGAGTAATATGATAGGTACTGAAGAAACTAATTTTGATCGTGGCTACATAAAAAAGAAATTAGAACATGGACTTACACGAATATGGCAGGTTTGGTTTTTTTAAAATTATTTTTTTCACAGTTTGCTTGATTTTCTTTTTCTTTGCCTTACAGGATGTTCAGCTAAAAGTAAAAACCTACTTGCTTGGAACTGATTTGTCTATATTCAAATATGATGATTTCATCTTTGTTTTGGATATAATCAGCAGGTAGTATTTAAGATCTTGTCTTATTCTTTAGTTGAAATTTACTGAAACCTTTTTATCCAACTAGGTTGATGCAAGTTGGAGAAGAATTTTGTGGTAGCAAGTCTGAAGTTTTACAGGAATCTATTAGAAAACAAAGTGTCAATTATTTCAAGAATTACCATAGGTAAGAACTCTAATAAGATATGAATCGACTTAACTTTTTGGAGTGTTCATTTTCTTTTTTTAAGAACACGGCTCGATGAACTGAGAATGTTCTTAGAGAATGAGACTTGGGAACTTTGTCCTGTTAAGTCAAATTTCAGCATCTTGCAACTTCATGTAAGTGTTTCTTAAGAACAAAGAAATCTGTCAAAGGGTATCTGGCTCCTTTTTTAACATCTAGGAATTTAAATTCATGGAACAGTCTCGCTCCCCATCAGTTTCACCTAGTAAACAGCCAGTCTCAACTTCTTCAAAAACAGTGACCTTGTTTGAGCAGTACTGTAGTGGTGGGAATCCATTTGAAATTCAGGCCAACCACAAAGATGAAGAAACAGAAGATGTCTTAGCTTCTAATGGGGTATGTGGTGTATGTGAAACATAAGTGAGTTTACTCATTTTTTAATAACCTGTGTTTTCTTCAGTATGAATCTGATGAACAAGAAAAGAGTGCCTATCAAGAGTATGACAGTGACAGTGATGTTCCTGAGGAACTCAAACGAGACTATGTGGATGAGCAGACAGGAGATGGTCCTGTGAAAAGGTGATTGTTCTTAAATTGTGTGGTATTTAGCACTAGCAACTCTGTTTTGTTTTTCCATATCAAGTGTTTCTCGGGAAACTCTAAAAAGCAGGAAGAAATCAGATTACAGTCTAAATAAAGTGAATGCACCTATCTTAACAAATACAACATTGAACGTCATAAGACTTGTTGGTAAGTAGCTACACCTTTAAAAAAAATTATAACTGCTTAATTTTTTATTCTTTTTTCTTTTCAGGAAAATATATGCAGATGATGAACATTCTTAAGCCAATTGCCTTTGATGTTATTCATTTCATGTCTCAACTATTTGATTATTACTTGTATGCAATATATACCTTTTTTGGTCGGAATGATTCAGTAAGTCCACCTTTAGAGGGAAAAAAATCTTTAGAACGATATAACAAGCCTTTTTCTTTTTCAGTTGGAATCAACTGGACTCGGCCTTAGTAGTAGTAGACTAAGAACAACTCTAAACAGAATACAAGAAAGCCTTATTGATCTAGTAAGTAACGAATTGGAATAAATTCTTTTGGATATTCCAGGTTGTATATCTATTGTATTTTCAGGAAGTTTCAGCTGATCCTACTGCCACACTCACAGCAGCAGAAGAAAGAAAGGAGAAGGTGCCAAGTCCACACCTCAGTCACCTAGTGGTTTTGACATCTGGGGATACGCTGTATGGGTTGGCAGAAAGAGTGGTAGCCACGGAATCCTTGTAAGTTGTTCAAAACAGTTGCGTTGCCATTATGTTTACACAGTGGGTTATTTATTCCCTTTAGGGTATTCTTGGCTGAACAGTTTGAGTTCCTTCAGCCACATCTGGATGCTGTGATGCCTGCAGTCAAAAAGCCCTTTCTTCAGCAGTTCTATTCTCAGGTCAGACATGGTCTTGTATGTCATTTCAACTGAATTGTTTTCATTTTTGTGAAATTTATTTCAGACAGTCTCAACCGCCAGTGAACTACGGAAACCAATTTACTGGATTGTAGCTGGTAAAGCCCTTGATTATGAACAGATGCTGCTTCTCATGGCTAATGTGAAATGGGATGTAAAAGAAATTATGTCACAGCACAACATATATGTAGATGCACTATTAAAGGCAAGTGTTCTGGGAAGCACCTGTGCTAAAGAATTCACAAACAGCTACCTATTTGTCTTCTTAGGAATTTGAGCAGTTTAACAGGAGGCTAAATGAAGTTTCTAAGAGAGTTCGCATACCCTTGCCTGTGTCTAATATACTTTGGGAACATTGTATACGATTGGCTAATCGAACTATTGTAGAAGGGTAAGTTTTTCATGAAAGCATTATTTGTTTCTAATGTATTTTTTTTTATTGTTTTGCATCTTAGATATGCCAATGTCAAGAAATGCAGTAATGAGGGTCGTGCCCTGATGCAATTGGATTTTCAACAGTTTTTAATGAAACTTGAAAAACTAACAGATATTAGACCCATTCCTGATAAAGAATTTGTAGAAACTTATATTAAAGCTTATTACCTAACTGAGAATGACATGGAACGGTGGATCAAAGAGCACAGGGTGAGAGCTGGAAAATAGTTAATTAAGTTTTTGTACTAAATTTGGATCTTTCTTCTTTGAGCAGGAATATTCAACGAAGCAGCTGACCAATCTGGTGAATGTTTGCCTGGGATCCCATATCAATAAGAAAGCAAGACAAAAACTTCTAGCAGCTATAGATGATATAGACAGACCTAAAAGATAATGAACACAGCTCTCTTTCCTCAATGGCATTGATCCTCACTCAACATATATGACCTGAAAGCCAGTTTTTTTATGCACTTCTGACAACTATCTGCTAAGAAAACTTTGTGCATGTTTTTTTGACTGGAAAGTGGAAAATATTGAAATGTGTGTGGTGTTCTCATGACTTTTATATGCTGTGGTCTCTTCAACTTTTGGTCTCATTTGTTGTAATCTGAAATGATGTTGCCGCCTTGTCATAACAATGGTTATGTGACTACAGTTATACATTTTACAGAAGAATGTACCATAAGTATATAATTAGAAGAACAGTGGCTTAATATATGTATGGGAAGTTTATGGAAAATGAAGTTGGCACTTTTCTACCCTCTGAGCTTGGTTCTTAATAAGCATAATGTGAGGGTGAATATGTAGTATCTCCTAATTATGAGCACTGCATGAGAATTAAAAAACACATGTAAGTAAAATAGTTGAAAAATCAGTATGTTCTCTGTTTTTAAAATGTCAAAGTTTATGTCAGGGTTAATTTAGTTATAACAAAGTGATCATAATGGTGAAATTTAATAAATATACTCTAGTATGATCAGCCTATGTGAGACTACATTTTGATTTTTTGTGTGGCATGCAGATGTCATGAACTATAGTGCAGCTTTTAGTGTGTTCTAATTTTAATTGTTTTATATCCTGAAACCAATGGTGAAAAGTAATTTCATTGAGGGTACCTTTTCAATGCCTGAGTAGCATACAGAATCATGATTATGAGACTTTCTTTTATCTTTCTTTATAAAAATATGTGGTTTTTTTGTTGAAAGTTTTGGTCTCTTTAAATTCAGATTTTGTCTTAGGACAGTAAAACCCAGGTTGACTGACTCAGGAAACAGTTGTCTGCTAGTCACTCATAAATGTACGGTCATATGTTCACTCTTCTTAAATATCCACCTTTTATAACACAAATGTAAAATAGTATCAGTCTAGCCAATGATGAACTCTGGAATCCACTTAGTCTTCAGTAAGTATGTGCTGTTCCTCTAAACTTTGCCCTGAAGCCAGGGATCTTCTCCTAATGTATGTGACATAAAAATCCATTTTCCATGTACTCTTGCCAACTGTCTGATAAGGAATTTTGTGTGTGTTCTTTCTGACTGGAGAGTGGAGGACATCTAAGCTTGTGTGGCATTGGTCCAATGATTGCCATGCATGACCTGTAACATCAACAGCTCACAGAATCCTAAGGAATCATGTGAGAAACAGGCCTTGGGTCTTATGAGTCTTCTGGGACCTAAGGTGATAAAATGGATGGCACAGAATGGCATGTGATCAAGCATGGAGGTGATAAGGAAACAATTGCTACTCTGTGTCCATCAGTCCCTGCGATGTCTGTAAATGCACAGTGTAATGTGAAGCACTTTCAGAATATGTTTGTGTGTGTCTGTATGCTGAGTGTTTTCTTTTCATCCTCTCATGTCGGAGTTCATTTACTGTCAATTTAAAACTTTCCTCTTGTAAAAAGGTATGAGTTTGGTGCCATTATGATTTGGTTGTGGCTAGATTATATACTTGTGAAGTAGATTCTGCCTGTAGCCATTATTTATATGCAGCCACTTGAAGAAAACAAACATGAGATAAGCTTGGTCCTTGAGTTTAAATGGCATATTTAGCTGGGCACATAAAGAGCTAATCAATCTTTTAAAATTTGCAGTTGATGAAGAGCTGCTTATTTTTCTCTTCTACATGGATTTTATAGTTGGTTTCCTTTAATTTCTACTTTAGTTGGCCCTAGATAATATGAACAGGAATCACCTGCCTGGTAGAGCCCAGTGTTTTCCAAGGTAATAGGAATTGATACAAAAGAATTACTTATCTTGTTAGAGACTCGACCATGCAATCTGACAGACCTTTTAACCTACCCTTACTTTGCTTTCTCCATCTTCAAAATGAAATGGTGGATCTTTTTAATGCTTTTTGAAAAAGGTTTTTTTTTTTTTTTTTTTTCATTAAAAGGTAGCTTAATAAGTGCTAGCTAGCATCAAAACAGTAACAGGAGGTTTGAGTCATGAAGTTACCTAATCACAAGAGAGTTACCAGACATTTCTCAAATACTTTATACAGTAATATTGAGTTATAACCATGTAACATTTTATGAAACTAATTTTCAGATAAATACAATTGAAAAGCTGAGAATGTAAATGGAATTATACGTGTTCCAAAAACTATCATTACCAAAAATTTATTATTTTTGAGTCTAAACTTTCCTTAACTTTGACATTTTCCATGAAAGTTTCCTGTAGAATTTACCATGGGAGCATGGTAAATTAGCATTCCCTGAGAAAGAATGATCATTTCTACAAATACATTGTCTTGCATTTAAAAATGCTAGGGGGGCACATAGCAATTCAAATGAACTAGTTTGCTTTGGTTTATAAAACCAACAGAGATTTTGTAAGTTCACTTTAACTAATAAACTCATTTACACAACTTATTAAATGAATTTCTCTTGAAACCAGGGCCATATGGTATTTTATCATATCTTTAAATAAAATTTCGAAATTTCTATTTAGCTGAGTGCTAAAGTGAAACTTTGTTAGATTAAATAGCTTTTTCTTAACTCACCAAAAAGTAGTAAAAGGCTTGTAATTCAATTCACCTTGTAAGCATAGTTGTCTTTTGTAATAAAAAACTAGATCTGAAGATGAATTGATGAATACAAGTTGTGCTCAAAG